AAAGCTCACTCACAGGGAGTCAGCACACCAGCCTGTGCCCCTAGCTCCTAACAGGTCCCCTTGCGGCACCAGGCTGCCAGAGGCCTGAGCCGGGGTGTCCGCCCAGCACTCAGCACAGACCTCACGCCTGAGCAGAAGGGGTCTGTGACCTTCTGCCCTGGGGGCTCTCCTGGCTGGGGCACTCTCTTGCTGGAGGACCCCTCTGGAAGATGGTGAGGGTGGGGGGCTCTGTTCCCATCCCCCCGCTCCTGGAAGGAAAGCTTTACGCACGGGAACGGTGTCTGTGGTCCCCGACGCTTCCCCGGCGCCTCTGAGGCTCTGGGCGCCTGAACACCTTCGGAAGGGACTCTCCCCATTACCCTTCTCTGCTCCCCACCCACACCTGCTTCCCTTCCCGCCGCGAGCACCGAGCGTGGGCCACGTGCGGGCGCCACGCCCCTCAAGCCCCGGAGGAGGACGGTCCCCGCGGCCGGGTCCCCGAACCCAGCATTCAGGCCCAGACGCGCCCAGAGCCTCCCGCAGTCTCGTCGGCGCTGCAGCCGGGTCCCCGCGGGGCTGGGAGGCTCGTGGCGTCGGAGGGGCTCCAGCAGGGGTGAAGGAGGTCGGGGACCCTGGAGGCCCCAAGGGCGAGCCGTCTGGGGGCAGAAAGTGCAGCCCTCTGCAGACCCTGCCCGGCCCCCCTGCACCTCCTGGCCCCGGGGCTGGGCGGCCTAGAGCCCCGGCCCCTTCCGGACGAGGCGTCTCCCGGCCCCACTCGCCCCGCCCCCAGCCCCTTCTGGACCAGGCGCCTCCCCGCTGCGGCCCTAGCCCTTCCCCGCATGGCCCCGCCCCCCTCTCGCCCCGCCCCCTCTCGCCCCGCCCCCGGCCCCTTCTGGACCAGGCGCCTCCCCGCTACTGGCCCCAGACCTTCCCCGCATGGCCCCGCCCACCACTCTAGCCCCGCCACCTTCCGGACCAGACACCTCCCCGCTGCTGGCTCCAGCCCTTCCCCGCGTGGCCCCGCCCCCGCCCTCGCCCCCTGCCCAGGCCCGGCCCCTGCGGAGCCCAGAGACGCGGGGACACAGGTGAGGCGCGCGGGGTCCGGGCTGCGGCTTCCCGGTGCGGCCGCAGTGGGCAGGTGCGACTGTGCGCGGCCTCGCTGGCTGAGAACTGGCGGGGGTGGGGGCGTGCCCTGGACTGACCCCCACCGGCCTAACCCGCGGTGCGGGGCCAGGGCCGGAACTGCCCGCCCGGCTCCTTGCCCGGCTCCTTGTGGCTGCTGGGGACCCCCGACACCAGCCACTTTCCCTTCCCGGCCCTTAGCAAGATCGGCTTCTCCGGTCACCTTTATTTTTTTAGGCTCGAGGCGTCTGCCGCACCTCAGCCCACGACCTGCCCCGCTGGGAGGTGCGGGCCGCTGGCCAGGCCCTGACCGCAACCTGGCCCAGAGGCCCCAGCCCTCAGGCAAGGTTCTCCGGGTAAGTGTGGGGCCCTGAGGCGCTGTGGGGTGTGACTGCCGCCCTCCATCCGCTTGTTTTACAGTGAAGCCACAGCCTGGCCACCTGTCTTGATCTCCCCACCGAGAAGGCCCCGCCCCTCCCGCTGCAGCCCCACAGCATGCAGCCCCAGGAGAGCCACGTCCACTATAGTAGGTGGGAGGACGGCAGCAGGGACGGAGTCAGCCTAGGGGCTGTGTCCAGCACAGAAGAGGCCTCACGCTGCCGCAGGTGAGGGGCCTGAGGGCAGCCTGCCAGCCATATGGGGCTCACCTCCAGTTGGTTCTCACCCCAGGATCTCCCAGAGGCTGTGCACGGGCAAGCTGGGCATCGCCATGAAGGTGCTGGGCGGCGTGGCCCTCTTCTGGATCATCTTCATCCTGGGCTACCTCACAGGCTACTATGTGCACAAGTGCAAATAAATGCTGCCCCGCATGCACGCGGGGGGCTGGCCGCACACGTGAGAGCACAGGCCTGGAGACACACCCC